TTGGCCTTGCACTTTCTAGTCCTCTAAGATCCCCACCAATCCCTGTGGTCTAACTCCAGGTTGCTTCACAAGGTTGTCACCTTCCTGGCTCTTTAGGCTTTTGTGTTTTTGACCCCTGAAGTTTCATTCAAGTTCAGTTTGGAATGTCTCATTCCAAAAGTCAGGAAGACTGGCCTAAAGTTATACCTAAGCCATGCGTTAACCTTATTGTAAGAGTTAAAACATTAAAAAGATTGAATTTTCCCAGTTGCCAAAAGAATGAGACATTCCCCCACCCCCCTTTCTTAAAACATTTTCTTGAGCAAATTGTAATTATAATCCGTGTGTAGTGTGTGTGTGTGTGTGTATCTTTTTAAAAGCTAAATAAGCCTCTTGTCAGATAAAACCCAGGAATTGTTTTCGTCAGGTCCCGGGAGCCAACTCCTTGAAATTTAAGTATCAAGGTAGACAGTGCCCCTATGTTCCAGGCTCGCGGGAGTTACCCGAAGCGCCTTGCTCCAAGCCGTAAGTACCTGTTTGTCACAGAGATAACGTTTTATTTTTCCTTTGGATAAAGGCAATTAACCAACACAGGCGGCCACTCCAACGGTGAACTACCAAAAATTGAATACCAAACCATGTTAACTCGTCTTACATGAGAAGATGCGTGTGCTTTGGCTACATAAAATGTGAGATTTTTGTCTCTCTTTGCAATCTCATTAGTGGATTGCCTGTAACACCCATTCCGGTCTGGTTCGATGCTTACAGAATAATACACCTTTTTTTTCTTTTCTACATTTGTGGAGATTTTCTAGGATGGCAGGAGATTTTTTTAAAATTTTTTTTCTCGACAATATCAATTTATTTAGGTCCCTTACTTTTACTAGCCACCCCCTTCCCACTTGCTTCCAATGGCAAATTAGAATGGTAACTTGCCCCTTGCTCACCTCATGCTTGGCTTTGGGAACCGGTGAGAAACTGCAATCCATTGGCGGTAGGAACCACGATTCCCAGCATTCCCAGTGCTCCGAGTCCTTCGGGCTTCCTTTTCCGGGTCTCGAGGCTGCTGAAACCGAAACCGCTGTGCTGTGGGCGCAGCGCCGAGATTGATTCACCTTCACCTGTGCTGCACTCCAGCTGACCCAAGTAGGAAGCCAGACGAGCTGTAAAACATGAACGGAAGAGTGGATTATTTGGTCACTGAGGAAGAGATCAATCTTACCAGAGGGCCCTCAGGTATGTGCGGAAAGGGTCATATCTGACAGTAGCCCATCTTTTTACTCCTCCATGATTTTCTCAGGGCTGGGCTTCAACATCGTCGGTGGGACAGATCAGCAGTATGTCTCCAACGACAGTGGCATCTACGTCAGCCGCATCAAAGAAAATGGGGCTGCGGCCCTGGATGGGCGGCTCCAGGAGGGTGATAAGATCCTTTCGGTGAGAATGGGCTTCGGCCTCCTTCACTGTCCTCCTTTCTTACTACTCTTTGGTGTTTTGACAGGTAAATGGCCAAGACCTAAAGAACCTGCTGCACCAGGATGCTGTAGACCTCTTTCGTAATGCAGGCTATGCTGTGTCTCTGAGAGTGCAGCACAGGGTAGGTATCACTTTGAGCCAGAAACCTGGCACCACTAGAGTTAACATTTTTCTTTCCCTTCCAGTTACAGGTGCAGAATGGACCTATAGGACATCGAGGTGAAGGGGACCCAAGTGGTATTCCCATATTTATGGTGCTGGTGCCAGTGTTTGCCCTCACCATGGTAGCAGCCTGGGCTTTCATGAGATACCGGCAGATAACTTATTACTTTTTTTCCTTTTCTACAGATGGATCCTGAGCTTGAAAAAAAACTGAAAGAGAATAAAATATCTTTAGAGTCGGAATATGAGGTACGGTATGTTAATATAGTCTCTGTCTTATATATTTATACTTTAATTTTTTGTGGTTCTATAGAAAATCAAAGACTCCAAGTTTGATGACTGGAAGAATATTCGAGGACCCAGGCCTTGGGAAGATCCTGACCTCCTCCAAGGAAGAAATCCAGAAAGCCTTAAGACTAAGACAACTTGACTCTGCTGATTCTTTTTTCCTTTTTTTTTTTTTTAAATAAAAATATTATTAACTGGACTTCCTAATATATACTTCTATCAAGTGGAAAGGAAATTCCAGGCCCATGGAAACTTGGATATGGGTAATTTGATGACAAATAATCTTCACTAAAGGTCATGTACAGGTTTTTATACTTCCCAGCTATTCCATCTGTGGATGAAAGTAACAATGTTGGCCACGTATATTTTACACCTCGAAATAAAAAATGTGAATACTGCTCCAAAAACAGAGTCACGTATTCCACTCTCCAACTACCCACATATTCCTTTTGCAATAGCCATTAGGGCATCATTTTGATATTTCATTCTGATTTCTGATTCTCTGATTTCTGATTCCTAATGAGGACAGTAGGTCTGGATCCAAATTCTCACAGTAAAATCAAGCAGTAATTTTCTCTCATATCTATTAGGGAAAGAAAAATGATCACAGTCTGCTAAGAGTCTTGATTTTCTTTGTAATGCCTCACATAGTATGATAATCAGTCTCCAAAGCATCACATGATAATTACAATGATACCATTAACATGTCAAGGAAATTATATTATTTATGGTTGTCAAAAATTATGAAGTAGTGTATGATTATAAGCAGATATGGCAAATTTGTTCAGTAAATCCATAGATGACTACATTTTGAGAAATACTAAGATAATACTAAAAATTATGCCTTAGCATAATTTGCATGCAAAATTGCCCTCTAGTGTTTTTGTTTTGTTTTGAGACATAGTCTCGCTCTGTTCGCCCAGGCTGGAGTGCAGGGGCACGATCTCTGCTCACTGCAAGCTCTGCTTCCCGGGTTCACACCATTCTCCTGCCTCAGCATCCTGAGTAGCTGGGACTACAGGCACATGCTGTCACACCCGGCTAATTTTTTGTATTTAGTAGAGATGGGGTTTCACCACGTTAGCCAGGATGGTCTCCATCTCCTGACCTTGTGATCCGCCCACCTCGGCCTCACAAATTGCTGGGATTACAGGTGTGAGCCACCACGCCTGGCCGAAAGTTAGTTGTTTTGAACTCATTTTCTCCTTTTTACCCCTGCCTTTATCAGCTTCTACCTTCTGGTTTCATGCTGAGTTCTAGTTGCCTAAAGTCTCCATTGAAACACTCCTGTTATAATTGCCATAAAATCATAAATCCACTCCCCCTTTCTCCTCCTAGTCAAAATTTGTATTCTTTTCAGCAGGTTGGTTTTAATAAAAAGTAAATTAAGTTGATTATCTAGTGATAATTTGTGATAGACATGATT